CACCTTGCTGATGCAAATAACTGCAAATAACTGGAATGGCGGTGAGTGTTTTGAAAGCAAGAGTGCCATTAAAAGCCCAAGGTGTTGAAATATAAAATAGCCATACCTCTTCTCTAGCCACTGATTGCTGAGTTGCTACAGCTGTGAGGAAAAAAAAAGTCCAGGTGTATGATTCAGCAAAGTTATTTGGGTCTGTTGTACCAAGGTCATTAATGTGAGAACTGAGCTCCTTGGCAAGAGGGGACCAGAGGCTGGACAATACTGGACAACACCCAGCTTGAGTCTCTGAGTCTTGAAACCGCTGGCCACCTCAATTCACTTGCAGTTTCCACACAGTAGCATCTGTCTATCATGGAGAAACCCTGGAAACAAAAGATACACAGTGCATTGTAGAAGATTGGGTTTAGGTTATTTACTATATGTGGTTGGAATGCATTTGCTGGGAACCTCTCAGTTTGTTTTTATTACAAGTAATTAAAGAAATCTGATAATCATAGAGAAATCAACTTTTAAAAAATCAGCTATGTTTTCTAAGAATCTCTGCAACATTTTCTGCGTTTGAAGCTTTTTTTTTTCTTTTTTTTCTCTTTAAACAAATGACTATGAAAACTACATCCTGTTGCTCAAAGTTTTTCTATTAGTTTGCAGATCGCTAGGGGCTGCCTTCCTTCTGTTTGTATTGCTGTTGCAGGGTGTGATCTGTAGAAAAGTATTCCCTGGAAATTCAGGGCCTTCAAAACCCAGTGGGCTTCACTTCTCCCAGCCCCTACCCCAAGTTACTTCAGTTGTGGCAAAAATAACAATTGTCCCCTGGGAAATGAAGCTCATTGCTATGGTAACTAATGAAGGTTGCATCATTCTAGGGCACATTTTTAAAAGCCTGATTTCAACATGGGTAGACGCCCCGTCTTATTTTATTCAGTAGCTTAGCAACCTGTGGTATACTGTTTGTTGCCACCCCCAGCCTTCCCTTTTCTCTCAGAAAAATGACCTATATAGATAGTGTTTTATTGTAGGCACGTTTCCACTGTGAATATAGTTCAGCTCTTAGGTGTGCTTATGATGACCTTATTTTCTGGACCAAAATTCAGGACATATTTTGTGTCTGTAAAGTAAAGAAGGATTATTCTTCTGCCTCTCTGCTGGCTTGTGCTAAGGTCTTTGCAGATGTTTTTCTCTTGACCACCCCTTAACTCTTGGTGTTTGTCTTTGTTGTTGGCCTTCTTTTCTTATTCTCTGGTAACTACTCCTTATATGCTGATGTCTCCCAAATCTTAATTTTCAGCCCAGGTCTTACCCCTGAACTTCATGTAGACAGTTTTCTCTGCAACAGCCCTAACTGGATTTTCCCTGCACTCAGGGTGTTCAAGATGAACTCAACATTGCCTTCCACAAAAATCACTTACTGATGAATGACACCACCATTCATATGACACCCTACATCCAGCCAGCCCCCAAGTCCTGATGCTTCTACTTCCTGACTGCTCTAAAATCTGTCCTCTCTCTTCTAGGCCTTCATCCTTTTTTACTTGGTTTGCTGCCTACATCCTCCAAACTGGTTACTTCAGGGTAACCCCGCCTTTTCCAGGCTGCCCCCAAACAAACAAGAACAAGCGTGGTTTTGTGACCAGCTCCTCATCCTCAGCATCGGTGGCCTTCTGCCTGTTCTTTGTCCAGGCTGGATTCTCACGACTCCTGCTCGCCTTGCCTCCCTGGGCGGCAGAGGCAATGCTCCTGCAGAATGTGCTCCTACGCCCTCTCCACTTTCCTCTGCCAAATGCCTTTTCACCCTGCATTTCAGACACCATTATTTCTGAGAAGCTTTGTTTAACCCTGCCTGAGCCCGGGCTCTGTAGTCAGAGTTAGATGCCCCCACGTGCCCCTATCACAGCATGGGCATCTCCATACCTTAGCTCTTACCTTGCTTTGTTGTAATGTTCTATGACCTGTCTCCCCCTGTGAGCTTCCTGACAACAGAGGTGGCACTTGTTTTTCTTTGTGGTTCCAGTGTGTTTCACATACCAGTACCTAGTAGGTGTTTGATAAATGTGTGTCGTGTAAATTAATGAATCAACAAGTCAATGAATGAATGTATATAAGTGCACTTGTGAGGCAGTGGGGGAGAATTCCTAACTTCTAGAGTTTAGTAGTCTTGGAAAATCCAAGTTGTCAGAACCTGTTGTTCACTATCTGCATCACTATAAGCAGACTCCTAAAGATTGCTAGAATATAGCACAAAGGATATGTCTTTGCAGGCTAGGATGGGTAGGGGCATGAACCTGGTGTGGTGCTTTGCCATATCCAGTTGGCCCTTCTTATCTGTGGGTTCTGCATCCATGGATTCAACAAAACTTGGATGGAAAGTATTTGGGGGAAGTGGGGAGGAAGGATGGTTGTATCTGCACTGAATGCGTATAGACTTTTTTTCCTTTATTATTTCCTGAACAATACAGTATAACAGCTGTTTACATACCATTTACATAGTGTTAGGTATTATAAGTAATTTAGAGATTAAAGCCTACGAGAGGATGTATGTAGGTCATATGCAAATACTGTACCATTTTATATTAGAGACTTGAGCATACAAAATCTGGGGGAGATCCTGGAACCAGTCCCCATGGATACAGTCATGTGTCACCTAACAGTGGGGATACATTCTGAGACATATGTCATTAGGCAGTTTAGTCATTGTGTGATTGCCATAGAATGTACTCACACAAAACTATATGGTCTACCCACTACGTCCCTAGGCTGTATGATATATATAGCCTGTCATTCCTAGGCGACAAATTTGTGTATCATGTAACTATACTGAATAATGTAGGCAACTGTAACACAAATGGTGAGTATGTGTGTATCTAAACATAAAAAGCGTGATTTCATGTACATATTTTCTTCTGTTGTAGGACAGTTCGTGTTTGGTTAAAGAGAGACAGTGGACAGTATTGGCCAAGCGTATACCATGCAATGCCTTGTAAGTATCCAAATCGCTGTCTTGAAAAACCAGTTAATTTCATCAACATGTTCATTTCTTTCAGCTCCATGTTCATGCATGTCTTTTAACCCGGAAACAAGAAGACTGTCCATAGGTCTAGACAATGGTACAATCTCAGTAAGTACACATAAATAAGATTTCCAGTTGAATTTTTGTTTAATAGTTTTCTTTTCTTTTACAGGAGTTTATATTGTCAGAAGATTATAACAAGATGACTCCTGTGAAAAACTATCAAGGTAGGGAGTGAGAGGAGTACCTTCATTACCCATATAGGTTGTTTTCTTTTCTCTTGGTTTTCAGCGCATCAGAGCAGAGTGACGATGATCCTGTTTGTCCTGGAGCTGGAGTGGGTGCTGAGCACAGGACAGGACAAGCAATTTGCCTGGCACTGCTCTGAGAGTGGGCAGCGCCTGGGAGGTTATCGGACCAGTGCTGTGGCCTCAGGCCTGCAGTATCCTTTGCTGGACAAAAATCTCTTAGTGGTTGAGAAACAATCCTTAATGCTTTCATGACAGATTTGATGTTGAAACCCGGCATGTGTTTATCGGTGACCACTCAGGCCAAGTAACAATCCTCAAACTGGAGCAAGAAAACTGCACCCTGGTCACAACATTCAGAGGACACACAGGTAGGATTAACAGTAAAATCGTCATGTGCTGATGACTGATGTCTGGTTGTGTCTGTCCTCTCAGGTGGGGTGACCGCTCTCTGTTGGGACCCAGTCCAGCGGGTGTTGTTCTCAGGCAGTTCAGATCACTCTGTCATCATGTGGGACATCGGTGGGAGAAAAGGAACAGCCATCGAGCTCCAAGGACACAAGTAAGGTTGCTGGTGCTTTCATAAAGACTCTGAAACTGTCAATAACCCTTGGTTTCTTTCACAGCGACAGAGTCCAGGCCCTCTCCTATGCACAGCACACGCGACAATTGATCTCCTGTGGCGGTGATGGTGGGATTGTCGTCTGGAACATGGACGTGGAGAGGCAGGAGGTAGGTGGCACAGCAGGGTGGGGTGGGCCCTGACAGTGACCTGTTCTGTGCTTTATTTGACAAGACCCCTGAATGGTTGGACAGTGATTCCTGCCAAAAGTGTGATCAGCCTTTCTTCTGGAACTTCAAGCAAATGTGGGACAGTAAGAAAATTGGTCTAAGACAGGTGAGTGATATGGATGCTTCATCAAAATGTAATGATGAGTATCTATTTTATCTCCCTCCTCCAGCACCACTGCCGCAAGTGTGGGAAGGCCGTCTGTGGCAAGTGCAGCTCCAAGCGCTCCTCCATCCCCCTGATGGGCTTCGAGTTTGAAGTGAGGGTCTGTGACAGCTGCCACGAGGCCATCACAGATGAAGAGTAAGTTCCTGCAGCCTGCAGACCGCTTCAGGTTCCCCTCAGAAGCTTTCTTTGCTCCTTCTAGACGTGCACCCACAGCCACCTTCCATGACAGTAAACATAACATTGTGCATGTGCATTTCGATGCAACCAGAGGATGGTTACTGACTTCTGGAACTGACAAGGTTATTAAGGTAAGATGCCATCTTATTAAGAAGCTTTCCATGTTCATTCTGTATCTTCTTTTTCTTTTTGCAGTTGTGGGATATGACCCCAGTCGTGTCTTGATGACTCTCCCAGGAATCAGAAAGATAGTATTTACTAAAGAAACGGTTGTTTTAACCCAAATCATTACCAGAGTGGTAAAGCAGACATGTGAGAAGTAAGAAAGAAACTAAAGACCCTGAATGAATTTGCAGATTACCCATGTGCACAGTGGGGACCTGGCCAGTGAGCACTCGCAAGGGGACTCTTCCAACTTGTTCATACAATATAAAAGAAGCTATTTTTTTAACAAATGGTTTATACAGTCTGGCTGTGCTGCATTGTTTTGAGTGTACCGAAAAATCTGTGTGGGGTGTTTAATTTTTATACTTTTCAACACCCCATTTTACTTGTTGCTTTGTCAGAGAAATAAGGGAGGTATCTACTCAGAGTATTTTGGTCATTATACTTTCTGTGTTTACTTCAACATGTGTCACGTGGCCAGCGGCTTTTTCTTCTCTTCCCTCTGCACCTACCTGCACCTTCTCTGCCTTTCCTGGAGGGGATGTATTTATGTTATTTATTCCCAGTGTTTCTGCTTTCATGTCCTCCTCAGTGGAGAGATTTGGAAACTCATCATGTGGATTCACCAGCCAGCTGCTGGAATTGCCTGAAGAGCGATTTGTTTGTAATGTCTGCCTCATTCACGTTCTTATGAAGTAGAAAAGACTGTGTTTCTGCCTCAGTTGCCTCTGTCTTTCCCACATTAAAAAAAAAAATGCTGTGAGAAAGCTGCTCCCAACCATGGTTATCACAGAAGTAGATTATTTTAACTCAGAGCTTCAACGATCAGTGCCTGGATCATTTAGAATTCAGTTGGAGCCTCCTGAGCCTCTTGTTTTAGCTTTTTTGACGCAGCTCTCCCTCACTCGTAACAATGAAAACAAATGACACACACACAAAATCCTACATCAGCGGCCCTCAACCTTGTTGGCAGCAGGGACCGGTTTCAAAATGAAACTGTTCCACCTCGGATCAGCAGGCATTAGCTTCTCATAAGGAGCACGCAACCTAAATCCCTCGCATGCGCAGTTCACAATAGAGTTTCTGCTCCTGTGAGAATCTGACGCCACCGCTGATCTGATGGGAGGCGGAGCCCAGGCAGTAACACTTGCTTGCCCACTGCTCACGTCTGATGGGTGCCCCCATTCCTCACAGGCTATGGACCAGTACCCATCTGCAGCCCAGGGTTGGGGACCCCCACCATACATGCTCTGAAAATAAGTGTCTTTAAGTTGTGTTTTTCTGTGTGACATCATCTCTGAACTTGAACATGTTCATTACGGCAAGATTGTAATCCTGCTGTATTCCTCGCCCTCTGTATTCTATCCCTTTAAAAACTAGATATTTAAACATTTTATCCTAATGTGTTTCATCAGAACACTTTGCACACTTTCTTACTAAAACGGTATGTGGGTGGTCCGAGACAGAATGGTACCTACAGTGCAGGCTATGTTTCTGTGGGAATGGAAAAGAGGACTTTAGAAAGTGAACCTGAAGAACTCTTATTTCTAAGGGAATCCAGTCAAGCTTGAGAAAATGAAATATTCTTGTGTGTAGTGATTCAGCTCAGGATATTGAAGTCCCTTTTAAAAATCTTATTTTCACCTGTAAAAATAGAATAAAAATTAATGGCAAGCCTGCGCCAGGTGCCTGCCCCTCCTAAGCACTTTACACGCACAGCTCATTCAACCTCACGTGTCGGGAGCATCAGGGAGCTCACCAGTCTCTTGAGGATCACAGGCCAATTGCTTGTCCTTCCCGACCCAAGCCCCACCCCACAGTGTCTTGCTCTCTTCTGATTTTACAGGTTTTTTGGCAGTAATACACATGGGAGTGAAATTGAAATCCTCCCTATTATTTTCCCTCTTTTCCTGGAAAGCCGTTTTTTGCCCTCACAATCATTCATTACTTCTCTAACTAGGGGGAAGTACTACAAGCTGTCCTCAGGTACTGCCCCTACGTGTGTTTCCCTGGGATGGGGCCTTGCTAGAGGTGATTCTGCTGCCCCAGCATTGGGAAGCAGGACCAGTGCATGTGCCCCATGCAGCCACGGTACATGGAAGCTGTCACTTGAGCCATCAGACCGGCTCAGCCCATGTGACCGGAGCTCTGAAGAGGCACACACGCATGCCCCGCACAGGCTGTTAGCACTTGTCGCCTCGCTGCCCTGGTCCAGACTACCCTTGCTTGCGTCAGTCAAAACTGTTGTAACTACTTTGAGTCTTTTCTGCATGATTGCTCTTTGAGAGAACTTTAACAAGGGAATTAAATTTAAAATATTCAAATATCTATTTTGTAGTTTATTACTAGAAGCTGCAGCCACTTACTAAGTTGTATGTAATATAGGACTGTGTGTTGGAAATGAGTAATAGAGCTGAATCACTCCATTTTCCCTTCCTAAACTTTGAGCTTGGCCTGCCGGCAGAGAGAGGAACACAGTATTAGGGCAGCAAAGGCCCAGGCGCCCAGCAAGCCTGTATGGGTTCTGAGATGGGTCTAGATGCGTTCAGACCTCATTCGGGAAGCAGAGTGTCCCCGTCAGATCACATATGTCCTCTACAGTCGCTCTGGCCTGTGACCTTGCACGCCACTCTACCTTCTCCCTCCCAGCCCACAGAGCCACTCAGAGGCTGAAGCCACTTCACAGCCCACTGGTGTTGAGAATCATCATCAGAAAACCAGATATGTCAAGGTATCCATTGCTCTTTCCTTTTCTCTCATCTGTGTGGGTGCTTGAATTTGGTGAAATGCGTTTAGCAAACCAACTGTGTGTTTGTAATACTGTGAATTCTTGCGTTTTGCATTAAGTGTCTCCCCCATTTTTGTAATTTGTAGAGAAATATGTGCTGGTGTTGGGTGTCTTCCAAGCATTTTATGGAAATGGAGGCTCCATTCCTTAGGAGTAAAAGCTGGCGCCAGCACTTGGCTCTTGTTCTGTCTAGGTGAACTCTCATAATTCTTGTTTTACCCTGTTGGATTTGCACTTTACATATATTTTTGCTCTATTACTTAAACATATAGCAGCTTTTACAAATAATGCCTAACATGCCTGCGCTGAGAAAGTGGCAGATCTACACATATCATACGCAGAGTTGTTCTCTACCTGATGGGGCAAAACCAACCACATGTTCTTGGTTCCTCCAAACGAATGACATTACTTGACATTACTGCCTGAGTGTATCTTCACAATAGCAAAATGGTTTGAGATTAAGCATTTGGAATCTTATGTCATTTTGTATGGGGTCAATCCACCATAACGTGTTTCTCATTTGGTTTTAATTATTTCCAGAAATCATAAAGTCACAAAACTGGAAGGGATCTTCAGAGATCTAGAGTGTTTCAAGCAGAAAACACATTAGTTATACAGGGCAGTTAGATATGGCTGAGATGTAAACAAGAGAATCTAAAAGAATGTTCAAGGAATAGCTGTTTTTGAACATTACTTAGTAATGGCATGAGTGGGAGGAGAGACTTTCAGCACCTTGAGACAGGGCGCTCTCTGGAACCAGCTTTGTTCCTCTTATCGAAAGCATATATGACAGTTTTTTTGGCTCCGGCCCTGTGGTGGGGGAGGTAATTATTGCCTTCATCCACATAAATTCCTTCCTATACATTCCCCTCAGACCACCCCAGAGGCAAAACTGAAATGGAAATCCAGTGGCACTTAAAATTCACCCTGCCCCGTTTGGCTGCGATTCCCAGGCTTACAGCACTGCCCTTATGGAATATCACATTTTCATTTTCTGAGATTCATTTTATAAAAGTAAAGGCCAGGTGCCATGGCTCACACCTATAATCTGAACACTTTGGGAGGACAAGGTGGGAGGATTGCTGAGCCCAGGAGTTCAAGACCAGCCTGGGCCACACAGCAAGATCCTGTCACTACCAAAAATTCAAAACTTAGTTGGGTGTGGTGGCACACACCTGTATTCCCAGCTACTCAGGAAGCTGAGGCGGGAGGATCACTCGAGCCCAGGAATTCAAGGATGCAGTGAGCTATGATTGCACTACTGCAGTCCAGCCTGGGCAGCAGAGCAAGGCCCTGAATAAATAAACAAAAGTATAATTTATTTTTGCCTGATATTAATCACTTCTTAAGGCCCAAATTTTTGTTTTTAAGCAAAAGGATAGCTCTAAGTGTGGGTTGCAGTTACTGGACATAAATATTCACTAAATGAGATTCCTTTGGTTATGGCTGTTCATAGAATTTTAATTCTATGTCAGTGTTCTTGTTCACTAAGATATTTCGAAGTGAGAGAAAGCATTTTACCAATACATTCTTATTTTTTCTCCTTTAAAATAATATTGAATTTTTCCTGGTACGAAGACAGATATTTATTAACTTGATTGGAAAACACAGAAATTAAGATCATGTTGAACACTGAGTTATCTAGATGATCCCTGAGATTTGAATGTTCATGTCAACCGTGTTGAGCGCTCACCAGCCACCAGGCTTTAGGCACTGGCAGTGCAAGGTGTCTGAGGCCCATTCTCAGGCTGGGCAGAGGTCACACAGTGAGTAAATGGGTCTTTTCAGTGCAATGTGGTTATGATAGAGGCATGCCAGGGTGCCACTAACCCAGCAGGTGTGGCAGGAGGGGCTTCACAGAGGAAAGGGACTTTGAGCTCAGTGTTAAAGGATGAGGAGTGAGTCATAAGGGGGAAAAATGGAAATGACTTTCCAGGCTTCAGAAACAGCATAAACAAACAAAGGCCTGAGAGCTGGAGTCAGTGTGGTGTGTCCAGGGATCACAAGTGGGCTGGAGCTGCCGGAGAACAGCCAAGTGGCTCAGCTGCCATCCCAGAATTGAGCTCGTCACTATCAGATGCTGCTGCTCCCTGGCCTCAGAGGAAAGCAGCACACAGCTCACCACGAGGGGTTTCCCCAGAGGCTCCTCCTGCAGCCAATGCTACTATTAGTTTATATTATAATAGTATCAGTTTCTTTTTCTTTGGAAATCCCTAGAACTGTTAACTGAAGGTGACTCAGGGTAACTAATTCTGGATCTTTGGGTGCACAGCCTCTCACTGGAGTCTGAGAGGAGGAGGTGGAGACTATCAGTGCACGGCCCGCAACCAGGAAGGACTCCCAGACTAACGCCAAAGGTGTGTTGGGCTCAGCTGCTCCACTGTGGAAAAGGAAAGCCCTGGCCCTGTGGCAGGAGAGGATTGTTCTAGTCAAGTGTGGCGTTGCACGGACAGGCGGTGCCGAGTGTTTGGGTGCAGACACAGGCAGCTGCTGCCCTCCACTTCCTGCTCTTGCAAGTCACAGATGATTCCAGTACAATGTGGGAGGTCCTCCTTACAGGGGCACTTGCAACAGGAAGGCAGAGAGTTTCGTCAATTCAGGTACAGGTCTGTCTGGGAGACCTGGCCCTGTGGAGGCAGGAACACCGTGCAGGGGCATGGCAGCGCCTGTCTTTGCTATCACATCATTTGCCTTTTCCTTGTAGGACCCAAAGATCTATGTCCAAAACTTAGTCCAGAAACATCTGCATTCCTGTTTAAACTTCAGCTCAGTTTCTTAACCAAGAACCACGTCAACCCTCCAGGGTTGTGGTTTGTATTTTTGCCTTTAAGCATTATCTCCTTTCCACCAAGAAGCCTACTTAGGTTTAACACATGAAAGCAGTGTCTAAAAATTAGATCGGTCCTAAATTGGAATGGGATGTCTTCCTTGCATGTCCCATACCAGGGAATTTTTTTAACACACAGTGTAGAGCCTTTGCCAGAGATGTTGAAAGGGAGATTAAAGGCTTGAGGGATGAATTTGATCATCATTCTTAAAGTCCCTTCCAATCCTGTGATTCTCTGATTCCCTGAGTCTCGTTTATTATTGGACATGCCTAGCCCATCACCAGTGACCTGCCCGCATATTGCTGGCTTCCCTTGGATAACGGAGAGCCTATCACCACATGCCTTTGTTGTCTTCCATCATATCAAGTGAGTTGCTTTCTGGACTTTTTCCATCTAGAGCCTGCTAGGTTTGGTTTTGAGAAAAGATGGTGAAGTTTCTTTTCATGAGTTTGTAGGGCAAAAAAAATTCTTTTTAAAGATGGTAAGGGTGGAAATTAATCATGGTACCATCTCATTAAAAATAGATACCTCAAAATGTTTACCTTTACAAGTCAAGAAGAGTATCTGACTTTCTTGGAAGTGTCAAGAATTGCAGGTTGGCTGAAAAGTTAGATTGAGAATCTGACCTTGTTACTTATGATTCTTTTTTCCCTTGGTTCTCGGGGATGCATGAGAAGGTGAGCTGTCACTCACAAAAAAAGGGAAAATGATTTGAAAAATGTTTCACATATACACTTTTTATCATTTTAGTGGATGGCAGCCTTACGTCAGTAGTATATGCCACTATGAAGTATGGCCAAAACCCTAGCGTCACTTGTAACCATTGTACTCTTATGGATTTGTGTCTTACACCATTTGCCTTGCTTTTTAAATGACTTTGTTTTTCAAGGTGCTGTCATTTTGCAAAAGGAAATCTTTATATGAAATGTACAAAAACCGTTACTAACTGGACAACAGGGAAGGTGCTGGCCCCACATTAGTGCCTGCCCACCGCTCTACTTCTAACCAGGGACACGGATCTTCCATTCTCTACATCCACCGGACTGCAGCCCAAGTCTGGACCTGGCTGCAGTGGGCATATTACCGTATGGATATCTTTTTCTTTCTTTTTTTAAAGTGAGGAGATTCTTCAGGGGGTCAGGCTGAGAATGTAATAAGCCTGACATTGGAACAGATTTCTCCCGTGTGGTCTAGCTGGACCCCTCCGGCATTTGCCACACTCCCTGCCAGTCCTGACATTGACTTCCTGAATGTGATTAGGTGGTAATGAGCAAGAATTTCCTAGGATATTGAAACATCTGTATCCAGGCCCCCAATCAAATGCTGCTGAATATTGTGAATGTTTTTACTCCGCTCACTTTCCCACTGTGCTTTCCTCTAACCAAAATATACGTGTAGCCATTACCAATGTACAACTCTCAATGCGGAGTTGCCGCCACGGTTTAAAATAAATCTCTGTGAAAACCTTTCTGCAGCTATGGTCCCATCACGGTTACATGTGGCCACGCACACACCGACAACCTTGCTGTGCTGTTTAGCCCTGTGGGTTCTGTCCAGTTGGTGGGAGGGGGAGGTTCCAGACCACTCCACCTGCTGTCTAGATGCCAGGGAGAGCTGCTGTTTGGAGGTGAAGATGAGCCCTGTTCACCACAGTCTAAGCACAGCACACGGGCTCAAGCCATGGAGCCCTTTTCCTTCATCATGTAAGTCAGCTTTTTCTTGTGCTTAGTAAACTTTTCCAGTGAGGAGAAATGACTTCGGGGCAAACACTGCCAGGGAAAGCCTCATTTAAAACTTGTGAGGTTCATTTTATGGAGAAGAAAAATAGGTGCAAAGGCACCAAGTGACCTGCATGCTATGGAATCACCGTTGAGGGGGTGGCTGGGTTGCCCCGTCCTGGTGCTGCCAGCACAGCGTCGCCCACACCCAGCATTGCTGAGGCCCATCATCCTCCTGCAGAAAAGGAGGCATGCAGTTAAATGGAGCTGGTGCTTGCTTGATAGCGCCTCCTTTTGTCAGAAAGACGCTGATGTTTCAGGCTGGCACACCCAGAAAAATCCCTTCCTTGTGGTCCTTGGCTGATGATGAGCCCTGGATCAGAGTGTCTCCAGGACCACTGAGAAGCTGCAGCCGTCTGGGTTTTCCTCTGCTATGGGGGATGAGTTACGTTTATTCCACCATGGACACCAAGAATGTATGTAGATGTATTCTAAATCTGCTCATTGGTTTTATTACAACTTTTCCTGGAGTCACTAAGAGGTAAAATGGTGTAAATTAGAGGTTTTATCAAAGTGTAGTACCAGAATGCCAGATGCATTACTGAAGCCACTCCTAATCTTAAGCAAATGTAAACTAGGCCTCATTAAATTGTTTGTGTAAATATGCATCGTCCCTTGGTTATGCTGTGCTTCTGGGA